AGGGACCCCTCTTCAAACTTTGCCAACAGTGACAACAACTGCATGCCCGAGAGCATGCGTTGAGGAGCAGTGGGAGGGTGATTTCGGCCAAGGGAATTAAGTTGCAAAAGGAGGCTGGGTGCATTAAAACTTGCAATCCCGCCTGGGGCAAAGGACGTGGGCGGGCGGAGAGATCTGTTGCAACCCCCTCTCTCCCCCAAAGTGGAGGACGGGCCGGGAGGCAGAGACGGGGCCCCAGGTGGACGCGGATTCGGTCCACCTGTCCCTTTAAGAAAGTTGCGCCCGCGCGGGCTGGCGCGCAGCGGGAGGGGGCTGCGGAGCGGGGCGCGGGGCGCCTCCACCTGCTGGGGCCGCGAGGGGGGGCCCGGGCCCAGCGCGGCGGCGAGGCGAGGAGGGCTCCCCGGGACTGCGCGCTGCGCCCCCCTGTCCCGCGAGGAGGGTGAGCCCGCCCGGAGCGAGTGCGGCGGGGCTCGGCGGCCCCGGCAGCCGCGACGACGGCGACGGCGGTGGCGGTGGCGGTGGCGGCGGCGGCGGAGGCGGAGGCTGCGGCGTTCGGGGTACGGCGCCGCGAGCCCAGCGCAGCCGTTGGGGGCAGTGGCCCGCGTGTGCAACCGCGCTCCCTCCCTTCCCCGCCGCCCGGCCCGCGCCGCCGCTGCCCCGCCCCGCCTGGAGCCAGCCGCGGGAAAGGTGGCGCGGACCGCGGACGGCGGCGGGGCCCAGAGCGGGCAGAGGTCTCCACAGGCCCCTTAGGAGGCTTGGATGAGTTTGGTCCCCTGGAAAGTTTGCGTTTCTGGCGCCCTAACTCTCAAGCCTCCGTTGCAGTAATTGCCACGGCAGCAACGATATTAGGCACGGCTACCCCCATTCTTTCGTTACTTATTGACGCCTGCTTCTGGGTTCTTCTTCGCATCAGCCCTTGATGACATAGCATGGTCCTCCTTTTGCATGGGGGGAACCCAAAGCCCCGAGCGGCAGTGAGTGGGTCGGCGGCGCACGGGCAGAGCGCGGGCTCCCGCACCTCCCCAGCTCGCGTACTGCACGTGGACCTCTGCGCCGCCCCCACCGAGTGAGGCTCAGGCACCCGAAGCGTCTGGAGTTGTTTTGAGGCTGTCCTCGCGTTATCTACTTCGCAGCAGGCAGGGGACCAGTGTCCCCGCACCTGTGACTGTTTTTTTTTTTTTAAACCCAGTGTTTAAGTTCAGGAAGAACTCAGGGCTCCCCTGGACTGGGTGTGCCTGGATTTCAAGTTCTATTCAGGTGGGCTGTGACCTTGGCACTGGTCCATGTCCTTCATTACACATTATCATTTGCTCCGGTGTAGGGAGAGGATCCCAGGCCTTATATTGGTCCTGATTTCTTCAGATTCCCTATTAGCACGATTTCTACGAGGCCCAACACAAACCCAGTTTACCAGACCTCCGATTATACAAGAAATCTTGCAGAAGAAAGAAAAAGCAATAGGTATGTGGCTTTGGCTTTCCTTTCCAGTTCTATGAGCTGCTGAAGAATGTTCTATTTCCCGTAGAAAGAAGACGTGAGGAGGAAACACATCCGTCTGCACATGGAAGGGGCGCTGACTGCCCGGGACAAGGTCGGGGTTCAGGATTTTGTGCTATTGGACGCGTACACCAGCGAATCTGCCTTTGTCGACAACCTCCGCAAGCGTTTCAGCGAGAACCTCATATACGTAACGTGACCCACTTCTCAGCTGTTTTTCTATTCCTCACTTGTGCTTTGGTCCATTTCTCTAGACATATATTGGCACCCTCCTTGTGTCTGTGAATCCATACCAGGAGCTCGGAATCTACACTGTGAGCCAGATGGAACTTTATCAAGGGGTCAATTTCTTTGAACTGCCACCACATGTGTAAGTAGCATCCACAGGATCATCACTAGGAGACGAATTTGTTTCCGTCTCACTCCTCCTCCAGCTACGCTATAGCCGACAACGCTTACCGAATGATGTGTGCTGAACTAAATAACCATTTCATCCTCATTTCTGGAGAGAGTGGGGCAGGGAAAACAGAGGCCTCCAAGAAAATTCTCGAGTATTTTGCAGTGACCTGCCCAATGACCCAGTCACTACAAATAGCCCGTGACAGACTGCTGTTCTCCAACCCAGTGCTGGAGGTAAGCGATCTCTGGGGACCAATCGAAGGGAGAAATGACAGTGAATGACACTTTGTATTCCAAGGCTTTTGGAAATGCCAGAACGCTCCGGAATGACAACTCCAGCAGATTTGGGAAATACATGGATATACAATTTGATTTTCAGGTACACTGAAGCTCCTATTACTGGTTCATGGGGTCACTGCTGCAATTTTTGTTCTGTTTTGAAGGGCATTCCCGTAGGTGGGCATATCATCAGTTACTTGATAGAGAAGTCCCGAGTTGTCTACCAAAACGAAGGCGAGCGGAATTTCCACATCTTCTACCAGCTGCTGGCAGGTGGCGAAGAGGAGCGCCTGTCTTACCTGGGACTCGAGCGAGACCCCCAGCTGTATAAATACCTCTCACAGGTGGGAAGGACCAGCACCTGGCTTTGGTGACTGACATTAAGTGACTCAAACTTTTTGTCAACAGGGTCATTGTGCCAAAGAGTCATCCATTAGTGACAAGAATGACTGGAAAACTGTTTCCAACGCCTTTTCTGTCATTGATTTTACTGAAGCTGACCTCGAGGTACGTGCTTTTGCAGCAGAACTGATAGTTCCCTCCTGTCTCTGAACACTTCCCATGTTCCTAGAATCTCTTTGGAATTATTGCCAGTGTCTTACACCTGGGGAACATTGGTTTTGAAGAAGACGACCAAGGCTGTGCCACTATCCCAGACACCCATGAGATCAAGTGGATAGCCAAGGTGATGCTCCTCTTTTGGAGAGGACAGAAGGATGAATAGCATTCTGGATTTCTTTTACATGCAGCTCCTGGGGGTCCACCCATCAGTCCTTCTGGAAGCTCTCACCCACAGAAAAATTGAAGCCAAAACTGAGGAGGTAAAAATGGCTATAGGTGGAAATGTGCCAGCCCTATAATGATGCACCTTGTCATTCTTTTCAGGTGATCTGCCCGTTGACACTAGAACTCTCTGTCTACGCTAGAGATGCAATGGCAAAGGCTGTTTATGGACGAACGTTTACTTGGCTGGTCAACAAAATCAATTCCTCCTTAGTTAACAAGGTTGGTCAACGCATTTTGGATCCCTTGCTCTTTAACTATGAATGGGGTGTGTTATTTTGACCAGGATTTCACCAGGAAAACTGTAATTGGATTACTGGACATCTATGGGTTTGAAGTCTTTGACAAGAATGGGTATGTTTTGTCATTACCTACCTATCTGTCTTACTTTAGTTACTTAAATCTTTTGTATCTCTAGTTTTGAACAGTTCTGTATAAATTACTGCAATGAGAAACTCCAGCAACTGTTAATTGAGAGGACTCTAAAAGCAGAACAGGCAGAATATGAAATGGAAGGCATAGAGGTAAACATTTTGATGTTTTCTCCTCATCTGATCTTGGAGAATTCATTCCTCTTTGTCATTTTAGTGGGAGCCAATTAAATATTTCAACAACAAGATCATCTGTGATTTGGTAGAAGAGAGACATAAAGGAATCATATCTATTCTGGTGAGAAAAATGAATGTTGCATTAGAGCTATTTGTGGATTGAGGCTTCTCTTTTTCTTTTGAAGGATGAAGAATGCATTCGGCCTGGTCCTGCTACAGACTTGAGTTTCCTGGAGAAATTGGAAGAGAAAGTGGGCAAACATGCACACTTCGAAACGTACATACTTTATTTTACCAGATTTTGCATGGAAGTTCAACTCGTGTCTATTTCTGTCTCGTAGCCGTAAGCTGGCTGGTCCAAAGGGCCGAAAGAGGATTGGCTGGATGGAGTTCCGACTCCTCCACTATGCAGGAGAGGTCACATACTGCACCAAGGGTGAGTGGCCGTGGGGTACAGGTGACAGCCATGATTCAAAAAATTTTTCTTCAATGTTTTACAGGATTCTTGGAAAAAAACAATGATCTTCTTTACAGACATCTGAAAGAAGTAAGTCTGACACTTAACTGTATGTGTTTCTGCGAACGTGGTACTCATTTCTCTTCACTTACAGGTGCTGTGCAAGTCCAAGAACATTATCCTGAGGGAATGCTTCCTGCTGGCCGAGTTAGAAAACCGGAGGAGGCCCCCAACAGTGAGTGGGAAAAACACCCATGCAAAATTGGACGTTCTCTCTCTCTTTCTCTCTCTCTCTGCAGGTGGGGACTCAGTTTAAAAACAGTCTGAGCAGCCTTCTAGAAACCCTCATCTCTAAGGAGCCCTCCTACATCCGTTGCATCAAGCCCAACGACAGGAAAGAACCCAGTGAGTTGTGGATCATTATGAACTGGGCTCAGTTCCTGTCATTCTCTGTTCTATTTCTCCAAAGGCAAATTTGATGACTTCCTCATAAGGCATCAGATCAAATACCTGGGGCTGATGGAGCACCTGCGGGTGAGACGGGCTGGTTTTGCATACCGAAGGAAATACGAGCATTTCTTGCAAAGGTAAAATGTGCTTTATTGATCTGAAGCCAATATGTTCGGACACCTTTTCATTTCTCTTGGACAGATACCTAGGAGTGGAATTGAGTCACTGGGTTGAGCGTCTGATGATGTCATTGTTCTACAAAGACAGGTCAAACTCCCTACTATATTGAAACAGTTTCTCACAGCTTCTCCATGTCCATCTCCTCTCCTAGGTACAAGTCCTTATGCCCAGACACCTGGCCGCACTGGCACGGGCCTCCAGCAGAGGGCGTGGAACGGCTGATCAAGTACATCGGCTACAAACCCGAGGAATACAAGTTAGGCAAGTAAGTGACCAGAAGACCACCAAATGGTCTCTTTAATAACAAAAACATTTCTTTTCACTTCTAGAACCAAAATATTCATTCGTTTCCCCAGAACTCTGTTTGCTACCGAAGATGCCTTTGAATTTAGTAAACATCAACTAGGTATGATTTCTTTTTCTGTCCCGATTTCAATACCATTTCACCAAAACGTCTGTTTTATTTTAAGTTGCAAGAATCCAAGCCACTTACAAACGCTGCCTAGGAAGGAGAGAATACGTGAAAAAAAGACAAGCAGGTAAGAATTAAATAGAAACAAATAAGTTTGCTCACCTTCTAATGCCAGCAGTGAACTCTTTCAGCCATCAAACTGGAAGCCCACTGGCGTGGGGCCCTGGCTCGGAAGGCAATCCAAAGGAGAAAGTGGGCCGTGCGGATTATCAGAAAGTAAGTTCTCAGGTACAACAGAGAGGACAGGTCCAGAAAAGTAAGAAAACATTTTCCTTTTTAGGTTCATTAAAGGATTCATCAGTCGCAACAAACCCCTCTGTCCTGACAACGAGGAATTTATCGTGTTTGTGCGGAAGAATTACATCTTGAATCTCCGGTATCACCTTCCAAAGACTGTCCTGGACAAGAGCTGGCTGAGGCCTCCTGGCATCTTGGAAAATGTAAGGACTAATCTGGGATTTCCAGTGTTGTAGGCAAGTGGAAAGAAGTGTGTTCTCCACACAGGCATCAGATCTGCTCAGGAAAATGTGCGTGAGGAACCTGGTGCAGAAGTACTGCCGCGGGATCACAGCTGAGCGGAAAGCAATGGTAGGGACATGATGTCTGCGGTGGCCGGTGGTCCATTTTTATACTTTCAATTGTGTATTACCAGATGCAGCAAAAGGTAGTTACAAGTGAAATCTTCAGGGGAAGGAAAGACGGCTACACAGAAAGTTTAAATCAACCCTTTGTCAACAGTCGGATAGGTAAGTACATTTTCCAGCCTATGTACTTGGCTGATGATTCATGGCCTTCTGGTTCCCTCTCTAGATGAAGGAGACATTAATCCGAAAGTGCTTCAGCTAATTAGCCATGAGAAAATCCAGGTAAGGCGATGTGTGTCCTCAGTCTCAAACAGCCTTCCCTGGTGAAGTCACCTTCCCCTTGCAGTATGGTGTCCCGGTCATTAAATATGACAGAAAAGGCTTCAAAGCACGGCAGCGGCAACTCATTCTTACTCAGAAAGCAGCTTACGTGGTGGAACTTGCCAAAATCAAGCAGAAAATAGAGTACTCAGCTCTCAAAGGTAAGAAGTGGGCAATCTTTAAAACAATGCACTTCTTGGCTCCTAACTCTGGATCTGTCTTAAGGTGTCTCCACTAGCAATCTGAGTGATGGAATCTTAGTCATTCATGTTTCACCAGAGGACAGCAAGCAAAAGGTAATTGACAGCCACCAGTCTCTACTAAAAGATGAAATTATGCCTTGTCTCCTCCCCACCCCAGGGGGATGCCGTTTTGCAGTGTGGACACGTGTTTGAAGCAGTTACTAAACTCGTCATGCTGGTTAAGAAGGAGAACATTGTCAATGTTGTTCAAGGAAGGTAGGTGGCTTCATCTTCAGCTCAGGAAGTAATGTCAGTAATGTGTCACTTTGTGTATTTTAAGTTTACAGTTTTTTATTAGTCCGGGAAAAGAAGGCACAATAGTTTTCGACACTGGACTGGAAGAACAAGTCTATAAAAATAAAAATGGACAATTAACAGTGGTGAGTGGCCGTCTCTGGGAGGGAAGTAAGCCGGGCTGTAAACCGAAGTGTGACTCTCTCCCAGGTGTCAGTCCGGAGGAAGTCCTGATAGAGGATGACGTCTGACCTCTACCATCGCCATTTTTGCTCCAACTGAGGAAACTACAGGGGAAGTGGGGATTGGATCCAGTTAGCTACCTCTTCAAGGTACCAGGCCCGCAGCACTAACAGATCACATCTGAAGAAACTGAGGGGCGTTAGGCCAAAGCCTAATCCCAGCTCCTCAGCTGCCCCATGGCACCTTATTTAAAATGTCACCTTCTGGAAGCAGACCCCAGGTCACCCGAAGGCGCAATTCTAAACACCCTCGACAGGATCTATGTTCAGTGCGCAGTCCAACGTGTCATTAGAGGGTGGGCAAGATTCTCTACCTCTGTCAAGCTGCCCTGAGACATGATGAAATACTGTGTACAGCAAGTTCTCAAATAACATTTCGTTATATGTTGATAAGACATCTGATTCCTGGGCAGGGCCACTGTCTGGGTGGAGTCTGTATGTTCTCCCCATGTCTCTGGGTTTCTTCTGGGTGCTCTGGTTTCCTCCCACGTCCCCAAGGTGTGTGTGTCAGGTGCACTGGCGTGTCTATGCGGTCCCAGTCTGAGTGAGTGTGGGTGCGTGAGCCCCGTGAGAGGAGGACATCCTGTCCAGGGTGGGTCCCGCCTTCTGCCCTGAGCTGCTGGGATTGGGCTCTGGCCATCTGCAACCCTGAACGTGCAGGTTGGAGAACGAATGAATACAAATTTTATTGTAAAATAAAAATGTATATAAAGCATATGAGCACACAAATGGACAATAAATGCCACAGCGCAAAAGCGTGTAGCGAGCCTGCCACGCTTGTGACTGGGGAGGGGCTCCGTATAATCTCACCTTTGCAAGCGTTTATTTACTGATGTATGCGGCCACCACTGTGACCACCATCACTTACCGATTCACCAAAACTTAGGTAATATGGTCTTATTTTTGATTTAATTAAATATACGTGTAGCTCATGTATTTCACAGTTTAATATGAGAAGTGCTTTGGTCTTTATTTAGAAATTGGGTGATGTTTTTGTGCCCAGCAACATGCTGTAGGAATTTAACTCTTGTTTACATCCATTAGCCTCATGGTTTTGCTTCAAGTCTCAGCTTCCAAGAACCTATCGATGACTTACTGTGCATGGTCTGAGACTAAGTAAAGGAAATTTCCTAAAGCTGTGAAATTTGAATTTTGCTTTAAATAAATGGAACTCACATGTGTCAAGGGATTGGGTTTGGTGAACTGAAGCCCTCTGCCCCA